ATAGGCGCCCGCCACCGCACCCGACTAATTTTTTGTATTTTTAGTAGAGACGGGGCTTCTCCGTGTTAGCCAGGATGGTCTTGATTTCCTGACCTCGTGATCCGCCCGCGTCGGCCTCCCAAAGTGCTGGGATTATAGGCGTGAGCCACCGCTCCCGGCCGTAAAGATTTTTAAATAATAAAAACAGGGGTCTAGGGTGGGGGGATGTGGGAGGGATAACATTAGGAGATATACCTAATGTAAATGACGAGTTAATGGGTACAGCACACCAACATGGCGCATGTATACATATGTAACAAACCTGCACATTGTGCGCATGTACCCTAGAACTTAAAGTTTAATAAATAAAAATTAAAAAAAAAAAACAACAAAACAGGGGTATTCTTGTGTTGACCAAGTTGGTCTTTAACTCTTTACTTTAAGGGATCCTCCAGTCTTGGCCTCCCAAAGTGCTAGGATTACAGGCGTGAACCACCGCACCCTGCCTGTGTTCAGGTCACAATCTCTTCTAGCTTGGATAAAGGGAAAGAAATAAAGGGGGAGAGGGCATGGTTTCATCAATGGAGATTCTCTGCAGATGCAAATTCCCCCCCTCCAAAGACAGCTTTGCCAGTCCACTTTTTTTTGCGGCCGAGCCACAGCCATTTCAAAATCTGTCAAATAAATATATTTTGGCGTAAAATATTTTAATTTCCTTCACCTCCACTGGACTCTGAGTCTGGAATTTCCTGTGCAAGACAAAGGAGCAGGGACAGCCCATTGAGTGAGGAAGACAACGGTACCCCCTCTAGCAATTCGGAGCAAATTTGGCTGAAATGCAAATACCCAAAGAGCAAGACGCAGGGAGGGAGCTCGCTTAGATAATCTGTGGTTGGAACAGGTCATTTCGGTTCTGCCGGGCCTTGTTACCCAGGGCTTCCGCTGTCACTCAGGACCGATGGGACGGGGACTGGAGCCTCATCCAATCAGGGGCGCTGGGGCGGGGTCCTGCCAACTGTCCATCCGGGGAAGGGGAGGCCGCATTCCCGCTTTCCTGACTCCCAGGCGTCTTGCACCAAAGGGAGGTCGGGATCTCGGTTTTCCGGCCCCGAGAGGGACCAGGTGCCTCCGCCATAGCTTCTGTCGCTCCATCGCCCGCACTGTGACTGGACTGTTAGAGGGATCCGTGGAGAGGAGGCCAGGACACCTGGAAGCCGGGAAATGGTGAGTGTGCGGGGCCGGGGGTCCCGAGACGGCCATGTTTCTTTACACATGTGGGATGTTTCAGGATTCAGTGGTCTTTGAGGATGTAGATGTGAACTTCACCCAGGAGGAGTGGGCTTTGCTGGATCCTTCCCAGAAGAATCTCTACAGAGATGTGATGCAGGAAACCTTCAGGAACCTGGCTTCTGTAGGTAAGGGTAACAATATTACTTTCCTCAGTGAATTCAGGACTATTTTTCTGGTTCTGTATTTTAGGAAAAAAATGGAAAGATCAGAAAATTGAAGATGAGTACAAAAATCCCAGGAGAAACCTAAGGTAATTCGCATTCACAAGAGAAAGTGATGTCTACCCATTATGATATACTTCTCATTGTTCACAGAGGTCTTATGGGAGAGAGACTCTTAGAAAGTAAGAAAGATCATCAGCATGGAGAAATTTTGACCCAGGTTCCAGATGACATGCTGAAGAAGAAAACTCCCCGAGTAAAATCATGTGGAGAAGTCAGCGTGGGTCATGCATCCCTTAATAGGCACCACAGAGCTGACACTGGACACAAGCCATATGAGTATCAGGAATATGGACAGAAGCCATATAAATGTACATACTGTAAGAAAGCCTTCAGTGATCTCCCCTACTTTCGAACACATGAATGGGCTCACACTGGGGGGAAACCTTATGATTGTGAGGAATGTGGAAAAAGCTTTATTTCCCGTTCAAGCATTCGAAGACACAGGATAATGCACAGTGGAGATGGACCCTACAAATGTAACTTTTGTGGGAAAGCCTTGATGTGTCTCAGTTTGTATCTTATCCACAAACGAACTCACACTGGAGAGAAACCATATGAATGTAAACAGTGTGGTAAAGCCTTTAGTCATTCTGGTAGCCTTCGAATACATGAAAGAACTCACACTGGAGAGAAGCCTTATGAATGCAGTGAGTGTGGGAAAGCATTCCATAGTTCCACATGCCTCCATGCACATAAAATAACTCACACTGGGGAGAAGCCGTATGAATGTAAACAGTGTGGGAAAGCCTTTGTTTCTTTCAATTCCGTTCGATATCATGAAAGAACTCACACTGGAGAGAAGCCCTATGAATGTAAGCAATGTGGGAAAGCCTTCAGATCTGCCTCGCACCTTCGAACACATGGAAGGACTCACACTGGAGAGAAACCCTATGAATGTAAACAATGTGGTAAAGCCTTTGGATGTGCCTCGAGCGTTAAAATCCATGAAAGGACTCACACTGGAGAAAAACCCTGTAGCTCCAACACTTCGAAAGGCCAAGGCGAGAAGATTGCTTAATTCACATAAGATTCCTAGAAGCCACCGAATCCAATCATGGTAAAAATGTGTTTCCCTCAAATCATGGGAACCATCGCAAAATTATTCTGAAGCTTCTGCAGTCACTGTCATTTGACAGCATTCAGAAATAAATGCCAGTAGCCCAGGAGCAAAAATTTTTGGGAGTAGTTTAGCTGGGGCCTCACTCAGATACCTAGGACACAGAGTTGGAAATAACTCTTAAGAGAGACACACCTCCAGTAAGACCTTAAGACAGTTCTGTCATAAAAAAAATACGAGGTTTGGCCGGGTGCAGTGGCTCATGCCTATAATCCCAGCACTTTGGGAGGCCGAGGCAGGCGGACCACGAGGTCAGTAGTTCGAGACCAGCCTGGTCAATATGGTGAAACCCCATCTCTACTAAAAAATACAAAAATTAGCCAGGTGTGGTGGCGCCTGT